GCGTGTCTCATAAAGCCCAGGAGGGCGAGGCCAGGCCCAGCCCCCAACTCAAGGGCCGCCCTCCAGCCTAGCGACGCCACCTGGCCCCTCTTTCCATTAAGTCTCCGTCGTCTTGAGTCCATCCAGGGCGGTGTGCGGCCGGTCGCTTAGTCAGCAAGAACCCTGTGAGCTGCAGTCATCATAAATGCATATTTAATAACTATTTTCTTCCTGGGGAAAATGTGCTGCTTCAGAAGTTCAGAAATGGGCTTCGCTCTTCAGCTGGTAATGAGAAGTTAATAAAAGTGGGATTTTGTGCAACGCTGGCCCTCTGACATCTTAATCTTTATTAAAGAGACGTAAACTTCCACGGATCGGGCGGGCCTGCCTGGCACAGCCGGACGCCAGGAGAGCCGGGCAGGGGTGGCCCAAGGCCGGCCGAGCACCCGTAATCCACCAGAGAACAATGCGCGCCGGAGCCTTTTCGCCCCGAGAGCCCCTCGCACTTACCTCAGTAGACGCGAATTAATTCTCTCCCCCTGAGAGCCCCAGAGAGACTGGGGAGGACCGAGCGGTTCGCATTTGCAAAGCTCTTAATCAGTGAACTGCGTTGGAGGCATTGCTGCTCCGCTCCTCCGACGAGGAGAGGGCCCCAGGGGCAGGAGCCACTCCCTGGATCTCAGACCCGCTTGTCTCGCAGGCGGGAGGCACGGGCCTGCACCCTCCGCCGCTCCCACGCTCCAGCAGACCACGGTGGGGCATGCATTTTATTTTTATTTATTTATTTATGTTTGAGACGGAGTCTTGCTCTTGTTGCCCAGGCTGGAGTGCAACGGCGCAATCTCAGCTCACTGCAACCTCTGCCTCCCAGGGTCAAACAATTCTCTTGCCTCAGCCTCCTGAGTAGCTGGGATTACAGGCAACCGCCCCCACGCCCGGCTAATATTTTTGTATTTTTAGTAGAGACCGGATTTTGCCGTGTTGTCCAGGCTGCTCTCGAACTCCTGACCTCAGGTGATCCATCCGCCTCGACTTCCGAAAGTGCTGGGATTACAGGTGTGAGCCACCGCGCCCGGCCACGTGCATTTTAGAGCCATCTCCTTTTCTTTCTTTTCTTAAACCAGTGTGAAATGTACAAAACGTATAACTAATTATTCTAAAATGGACAGTCAGCAGTATCTAGTACATTCGGTATTTTGCAGCCGCCTCTGTCTAGTTCTGGAGCATCTTTGCTTGCCCTGAAGGAGACCCTGTACCCGTGAGCAGCCACGCCCATCCCCTCTCTTCCAGCCCTAGGCAACCACAAGTCTGTCTTCTCTCTTTCTGCATCTGCTCTTCTGGACATTTCATCTCATGGAGTCATGCAGCGTGTGGCTCTTATGGCTAAAATGTTCACTGAACATAATGTTTTCAGTGTTTATCCATGTTGTAGCTCGTGTCGGAGCTCTGTGCCTTTTTCTGGCTGAGTAATATTCCCCTGCGTGGAGGGGCCACACCTTTTCTATCCACTCGTCCCTGACCGGAGGACGTGAGGCTTGTTTGCACCTGTGGGTGTTGTGAATCGTGTTGCTCTGGGTACGTGTGTACAAGGATCGATTCCCGTGGAGAGCGCCCTGGGTCTGGGATGGCTGGGTCACAATAACGCTATGTCTCACTTTTTGGGGAACCTCCAGACTGTTTACCACAGTGGCTATACCATTTCACATCCCGGGGTGCCTGTGTTCGTTTGACTCAGAGCTGCTCAGAAACGAGGAGCGGCCTCACAGAGCGGCTGAAGGGGCGGCCCCTCCCGCACCAGGGTGATTCCAGCCCCTGCCCCTCCTTCTGAAAGTTGAGCAGAGCGCCAGCCTCTCCCTCAGTGAGCCGCTTCTCCATCCCGCGCCGCTGCGGGTCCACAGTGGGTGTCGGTGGCAGCATTGGCTCCCAGGCCCACAGGAAGCCTCCCTGGTTCACAGGACACAGGTCCATGACGTGGATCCTAAGCCGAGTCAGAAGTGGAATCCAAGCCAGGATGGAGGTGGAAACCCTGAGGAGTCCGCCCTGTTGTTTTGGCTTTGTTGTGACAGGGGGTGGATCTGCCTGCCGTTCGCAAGCAACGCGGGTGCAAAACAGCCAACCTGGGTGCAGACCTCAGGGGCCTGCGGACCACGGCTCCCCGGCCCTCAAACCATGACCCCCGAATCTAACAGGGTGCCCGTTTGCACACACGTGGGAGCGTACGGTGAGCAGGTCCTAGACTTCGGCTGGCCCACTGGTCTCAGGAGAAGGGCCCGACGCTCCTGCTGCGGTTGCAGTCGCCCCCGGCTCGGCGCGCGTCAGACCAGGTGCGCGTGGAAGTGTGTTTGTCTCCGCTAATCCACGGGGGAAGGAGAAGGGCAGAGTCTTTGTCAGGCTCCGAGCAATTAGGATAATTAAAAAAGAAGGCTTATTGGGTAAACATGCTCTGGGATTGTGACCCCTTAATTAATGGACTACGGGGAGAAATTACAGCAGTGGCAGGATAATTAACGTGTGCACTTCGCAAAGCCGGTAGACCAGGGTGTTGGAGGACGGGATGGCCAGGCTGGTGCAGGGCGGCCGGGGAGGGCAGACGGGCCCTGCGAGGGGCGAGGCTCATGGGCAACAGTGGGCAGCCTGGCAGGCCCTGGCAACTTGGGGCAGGTCACAGGAAGCCTTCACCCTCATTCCTATAGCTAGCTTAAAAAAATCCATCACTCTCAGCAGAAACCACAGCTGCCCCTGCAGCACCCCTTCCCCAGCTGTCTGCCTTAGCAGAGGCACAAGGGTGTGGGAACCCCAGAGTTCCCTGAAGAAGGGCTTCTTACCCCTAACCCCAGCCTCAGAGTCCATTGGGGTCACTAGAGTATTCTAATATTCCTGGTATATTCGAGGAGGGCAGCCGTGAGCCATGACCCAGTCCAGGGGCTCCCAGCCTGCCCCACCGCATGCCTCAGGGTGAGGGGCAGCGTGGGAGGCTTCCCCATGCTGCGCCAAGCCAACTTCAGCTGCTGTATTTTCATTTCGCTTTACCTGAGGTGGCCCCATGACCTGGGGGTCCTTCCAAAGGTTCCCACCCCCAGGGAGCCTGTCCAGGCCCCCAGATCCTTGATAGGCACTGCAGAGGCAGTGAGTCTTGGAGACAGGCGTCTCGGGCTTGTTTCTTGCTCCCAGGTGGGGAACAGAAGACAGGTGGGTGGGCTTTGGGATGGGCTTTAGAAGGTGGCTCCAGGCCAGAGAGCAATGGCCATGGCCACTGGGCTTCTCAGGACCGAGGCTGGTTCAGTCCCAAGGAGCAGGCAGTGGCTGGGGTACCAGATGGACAGCTGGGAGGAGGAGGACGGCCCCAGAGGAACACAATCCCGGAGGAGGACAGTCGGGGAGAAGCGCAGCCCAGAGTAGGACAGTCAGGAGGACAGTCCCAGAGGAGGACAGTTGGGAGGAGCACAGTCAGGAGGAGCAGTCAGGAGGAGGACAGTCCCAGAGGAGGACAGTCCCGGAGGAGGACAGTCGGGAGGAGGACAGTCCCAGAGGAGCACAGTCCCAGAGAATGACAGGGAGGAGGACAGTCCCAGAGGAGGAAAGTCCCAGAGGAGGACAGTCCAGGAGGAGGACAGTTGGGAGGAGGACAGTCGGGGAGGAGCACAGTCCTGGAAGACAGTCCCAGAGGAGGACAGTCCCGGAGGAGGACAGTCGGGAGGAGGACAGTCCCAGAGGAGCACAGTCCCAGAGGAGCACAGTCCCGGAGGAGGACAGTTGGGAGGAGGACAGTCCCAGAGTAGGACAGTTGGGAGAAGGACAGTCAGGAGGAGCACAGTCCCGGAGGAGGACAGTTGGGAGGACAGTCAGGAGGAGCATAGTCCTGGAGGAGGACAGTCCCAGAGGAGGAAAGTCTCAGAGGAGGACAGTCCCAGAGAATGACAGGGAGGAGGACAGTCCCAGAGGATGAAAGTCCCAGAGGAGGAAAGTCCCAGAGGAGGAAAGTCCCAGAGGAGGAAAGTCCCAGAGGAGGACAGTCCAGGAGGAGGACAATCGGGAGGAGGACAGTCAGGAGGAGGACAGTCAGAAGGAGGACAGTTCCAGAGGAGGACAGTCAGGGGAGCATAGTCCCAGAGGAGGACAGTCAGGGAGGACTGTCCTGGAAGAGGTGAGTCCCGGAGGATGACAGTCCCAGAGGACAGTCCCAGAGGATGACAGTCAGGGAGGATGACAGTCGGAGAGGAGGACAGTCGGGGAGGAGTACAGTCCCGGAGGAGGACAGTCGGGAGAATAGTCCTGGAGGAGGACAGTCGGGGAAGACAGTCCCGGAGGAGGACAGTCCCAGAGGAGGACAGTCAGGAGGAGGACAGTCCAGGAGAAGGACAGGAGGAGCACAGTCCCGGAGGAGGACAGTGGGGAAGAGGACAGTCCCAGAGGAGCACAGTCCAAGAGGATGACAGTCAGGGAAGAGGACAGTCCCGGAGGAGGACAGTCAGGAGGAGGACAGCCAGGAGGAGGACAGTCAGGAGGAGGACAGTCCCAGAGGAGGACAGTCCCAGAGGAGCACAGTCCAGAAGGAGGACAGTCGGCGAGGAGGACAGTCGGGGAGGACAGTTCCAGAGGAGGACAGTCCCGGGGGAGGACAATCAGGCGGAAGACAGTCCTGGAGGAAGACAGTCAAGAGGAGCATAGTCCTGGAGGAGGACAGTCGAGAGGAGGACAGTCGGGAGGAGGACAGTCCTGGATGAGGACAGTTGGGTAGGACAGTCCCAGAGGAGAACAGTCAGGAGGAGGACAGTCCCAGAGGAGGACAGTCGGGGAGGACAGTCCCGGAGGAGGACAGTCGGGAGGAGGACAGTCCCAAAGGATGACAGTCAGGAGGAGGACAGTCCTGGAGGAGGACAGTCCCAGAGGAGGAGAGTCGGGAGGAGGACAGTCCCAGGGGAGGAAAGTCGGGAGGAGTACAATCCTGGAGGAGGACAGTGGGGAGGAGGACAGTCCAGGAGGAGGACCGTTGGGAGGAGGGCAGTACAGAGGAGGACAGTGGGGGAGGACGGCAGTTCCAGAGGGGCAGTTCCAGAGGAGCAGTCCCAGAGGAGGACAGTGTGGGCCCTGTTCGCTGAGTCTGCCAGGGCCTCCCAGAGGCAGACCTTGGTGTCTGCCACGCTCCTCCCAGTCCCGGCTGTGGCCGGCCTGCCTGCCCCGCCACGTGCATGCAGGGGATATGCGGTGGGAGGAAATGCTGGAGATTTTCAAGGGCAGAGACTGGACATTCACGCCAGTGTGGGGCCCCGGACGCCTCCAGGTCAGAATGAAAGCCCCAGTCCTCTTATACAGATATCCCTCGAGGAAGGAACGAAGCATTTCCGCCAATCAAGGAGGCTACTTCCCACAGCTAAACAGAGCCTGGCTCTGCAAGATGTCTAAGAGCCCTGGAGGCAGAGTGAGGCTTCCTGAAAGACCCTTTTCTTCCTAGCAGAGCCTCCCTGGGTCTCCCACAGTGGGGAACAGTGACTAAGGGAAGTTTGGGGTGAAGAATTCACTCTTAAGCCACTCCCAGCCAAATCCAAAACATAAAGAAAATGGTAGCCCTTAGGAGCTCAACCCAGTGAGAACCCAAGGCCGTTGTCCTGCAGCGGACGTGGAAATTCTGACCCTGTGAGCTGCCCTTGGGGGTGAACCCATCTAGAACCTGTTCCATGACCTGGAGCGTGAGGCCAGGCAGGGGGACTGTCTGGGTAGTCCAGGGGCCCTGGCAGAGAACCAAGGGCTTGCATTTCTCAGCTTTGGCTCGGGGCAAGCCCAGGCTGCCTGGTGATGTCAGCTGGAGGGGCACCTGGTGGCAGGAAAAGCTCCTGCCTCAGAGGCCAGAGATGATCCTGGCATCACCTTGGCTGGCACGGGACCATCTCTGACCCCCAGCACGGAAAGCAGCAGCAGGCCGCGGAGTCCTGGGCACAGGGCTCCCTTCTCTCTTCTGCTCCCATCTGGGGATGTCTCCCCACTACCACCTGCACACACCACCCTCACCGTCTGTCTTGCAGGTAGGATAAGGTGCCTGATCACAAGACCACACATTGCCCTGGGACACACAGAATGAGACAGCTTCTCCCAGCCATGAAAGCACCTGTCAGCTGTCTACCAGGGGCTGCCTGGGTTGGGACACGGTGCCCACATGGGTGTCAGGAGGACAAGAACTTCCGGTGCTTGCAGACGCTTCCAGAGGTGGCTGGTGGCCAGGCAGTGCTCAAACCCCAGGGAATCTGGCTCACGGTTTCCTCCAGGGCGAATTGGCAAGGCCCAGGGGCTCTCAGACCGGATCCTGCTCATCCTGCATCTGCAGCACTCCACGGGGACAGGCGTGTGGTGAGAAGGTGGCAACAGAGTTGGCTGTAGTCGGGCGCTTTAAGGCCCATCTAGAGAGGTAGGGGCTCTGTAGGGGGCTCTCCGTGGGGGCTCTTTAGGTTCCCATGGTCTCTGAGGCCAAGGCTGGATGTGTTTTTTGTTTGCAGCTCTCAGGGCACAGAGAAATCCATACCCCGGCCCACAGGCACGCGCTGGACTCTGTCCTGGGCACGGCGGCTAGAGTCGTGCAGCCTCTGCTGTGAGGCTCCTTCCGGGACCTCGGGGAGGCTCGCACTGGGGGCTCGGGAAACACCCGCCTCCTGGGGCTCCATTCTCCAAAGGGACGTCCCGCCAGTGAGCCTGGGGACATTCATGCTCCACCCCAGCTCCCGTGTGCAGGTCCCCGGGTAACCTGTGTGTTGGCTGCATCGCCTCAGTTCTGCATTCGTTCAGGAAGATTCGAAAGTTCCCTATGAGATGCCTGTGAGCCCCACCACCACTCGGAGCTCTGCCTGAATGTGGGGTTGGGGGCCAGCCTTCCAGGCCTGGAACAAGGTGGGCGAGGCCGAGCCCATCTCTGGAGCTGCCCTGTGCCCCCACAGGGAGGGCTGGCTCCCCTGCTGCCTGTGCCGATGAAGGGGACACAGAGGCCTGGTGGCTTCACGGCTCTGCCACTCCCCAGCCTGGGCTCTGAGGGCCGGACCACTCTGAGTCTCGAGTCTTGTGTCTGCCACATGGTGGGGACCTGGTCATGGGACCGTCCTGGGGGGCTTACCTGAGGCTGCAGTTACACTAGTGCTGTGGTCGAGAGGGCAGCCGGAGTCTGCGTGGGAGAGGATGTGCGTTCAGAACCAGAAGCTGGTGCAGAAAGCAGAGAGAGGAAGAAAGGCCCAGAAACAGGGAGGATCCCAGGGGCAGTGGGGAGCAGGAGCAGGGATGAGGTGGGCTCCATGGCAGAGCAGGTTTTTACCCAGCTCTTAACCATCCCCCAACGCTGGTTTCTTTGTTGGGTATGGGGAGGCTGCCTCCCCAGGGCACCAACCTTGGATCACCACCCCAGTGCCCAGAAGAAAGCCTGTTCTGCCATTCGAGGTGCCTTCTGGGCAGGAGTGGGGAGCAGCAGTGACACTTCCACATCTCTTATGATCCTACCCATGGTGCCCTTGGCATACTCTGATCTGTGTGTGGAGGAGGTGCACATATGAGGGTGCGTGCACATGTGTGTGTGTGGGTGGGTGGGTGTGAGTGAATGTGTGTGCACATGCATATATGAGCTGCATCTATAAGGGTACATGTCCATGTGTGTACGTGGGTGGGTATATGGGGGCTGCATATATAAGGGTACATGCCCATGTGTGCACATGTGTGGGTAGGTGTGTGTGTATGTACGGGCACGTAAGTGTGTGTGTGCATGCATGTGTGTGTATGGCCTGCATCTATGAGGGTACATTCCTGTGTGTGTGTGCATGTGGCAGGTGTGTGTGCATGGGTGAGCATGTAAGCACATGTGTGTGCATGGATAGGTGTGTGGGGGTTGCATATATAAGGGTATATGCCTTTGTGTGCATAGCGTGTGGCTAACTGCATAGGCATGTAAGTGTGTGTGTGTGTGTGTGTGTGTGTGTGTGTGTATGGGCTGCTTATATGGGGGTGCCAGCCTACGTGTGGGTAGGTGCGTGTGCACGTGTGGCATGTAAGTGTTGTGTGCGTGTGTCCCAGGCACCGTTCTCTCACCGTGGACTTGGTATGGGGAGGTAAAAAAAAAAAAAAAAAAAAAAAGCCACTGAAAGGGAACCAGCCGCATCCATCTCTGATGGGTGAATTAGGATCCAAATTTTTAACTAATTGAGTACATTAAATAGAAAGTCCCTAAGAAAGAAGGGAGGAAAAGACGAATACAAGACACTTTTCAAAGCTTCTTTAATAAAAAGTGTATTTGGGATTTGACCATGATGGCTATCCTTGCTTGCCAAAACCTGACGCCCTGGCAGGTAACTTTCATCAGGCATCTCTGAAATGGTACCTAAATGAATTAGCAATAAAATGGACTTAGGCCGAGCAGTGGGGGCCTCCATTAATCTTGGGTTAATCACTAAAGAGGTGCCATTCACTTTTCTTAAGAAGTCACATTTCTCTCCCCTTGCTGGCGACCAGATTTCATAAAGTAACATATTTCTAATGAAAGGTCTCTGCTTGAATTAAACCCTGAAGGTTTATGCAGATTTTGCGTTTGATTACTGCTGGCATGGGCTCTTAGCCGGCTGCGGAAGGAAGGTCCGTTCTGAAAGGGCCCCAGCGTGCAGTTCATAATATTCTTTGAAATAAAATAGTGCACTTGTGCTTAGTGGCTTTAATCAGCCCTGACTTTTGATAGTCAAACAATAGCTAATTACAGTAGCACCTGCCTTCCAGGCTCTGTCACGTCGGCTCCTGCCGGAGCGAGGCCTTGTCTGCGAGCTGCGTGATTATTACAGACTCTGTCTGCACAAAGTCGCTGGAGCTGACACCCAGCAAGTTTGGTAGCCATTAGGGAAGGTTTATTTTGCTGCTGCATGGCTGGCTTTTCCATTACCTTCTTCTCCTTTGTATGTTTGGGGGCAGTGGTGTCGAGGGCATGGAGGCATGAGGAGGCATGTTAGGGTGTGGGTCCCGGGTCCTGAGACAGCCGGCTTTGGACACATGGCACCTGCTCAAGGCGTTCTTGCTCTGGGGATGCAGGATGCACAGATATGCTGGGAACTTGCTCGAGATTTGAGAAGGGTGTTGTGAATGCTTGCCATGTACCGACAGCAAGGTTGGACTCTGAGCATCCCCCAGCCCAGCAGGAGCACGGATCTGGCTGGCTCCCAGGTGCGCCTGGCAGAGCCATTCTGGACGCTTAGGTGAAATGTGCCGCCAGGCACTGGGAGCAGGAGGCGGGCCCAGTGGAAGTCATAAATTACTATCTCATCATATAAGTCTTTCCTTTCTCATTAATTTTGCCTGGTAAATGAACCTGAGTTTGCCAGAATCCAGCCAAGTGAGTAACATCGGCCTGTCAGCCATGGGCTTGACAGACCTTGTACGTAACAAGTTCCCGGAAAGGATCAACCGGATATCGGGAATGAAAAAGTGGGGGCACCCCGTCCCATAGACACAGGCCAACCCAGCCTTCGCTCCTTCCTGCCTGCCTGTCTCTCCCTGGCCCCTCTGCCCACCCCTACCCCGCTGCAGGACACCCCCAAGATGAAAGGGCAAGGAGAAGGAGGGCCTGGGGGACCTGGCTACCAGGACTTCCGGACAAACAGTTGTCAGGCACTCGGCATGCCCCGAGGTGGGGGGGTTCAGGACGGGTCACCCTGTCCTGGTGCAGGCAGCACTCCTCGGTGGGGGCAGTTTTGGGCACAGTGCTCGAACCAAACGCCAGAGCCGGTCCTGCCCAGTGCTCCAGTTCCCTCAAGAACTCCATCCGGTCCCCTCCAGGAGAGACCGGGCAGGGCTCAAAGGGACCTTCCTCCTGGACTTTAGGTGACCTTTTGCTGAGGGTGACGTGAGAACCACCAGTGAGAGCCAGGGGGGCGGGAGGGGAGTCATTCCAAACTGGGGAGAGCCGTGCACATCCAGCGTGGAAGTGGGTGGCACCCAGCCAGGCCCTAGTCTCTTCTCGTGGGGCCAGCGTCTGAAGATGCCCTCCCAAGCCATTCACATTGCGGCCAAGACCATGTTTCCCTTTCTCTGTGACCCAGCTGCGCCCTGTGGGTCTGTGCACTCCAGCACACGCGTGCCTGCTGCGGCCTCCCCGGTCTCTCTCACGCCGTGGGTGCCATTTCCGCTCTGCCGGCTTTGGTCTCCGGACACCACGTCGTGTTGACAATTACCCACAGCCAGGACTTGCCAAAACCTGGAGTTGAAAGGGCTTCAAGGGGGGAGAAACCAACTGGAAAGCTGTTTTCTGTTAAGGCAGGTTTATTTTTCCTTGCAATTATGTCTGACTAAAATGTCCTTGTGCGGGAGTCACTTCCCAAGAGAGGTCTGATTCATCCTGCCCTGGGCAGCCCCCCGGCCCCCGCCATCCTCGCCAGGCCTGCCATTGGGCCCGCGGTGGGAGTCCTGGTCTCAGCACCGCAGACTCCAGCAGCGACCAGGCCTCTTGAGGGGCTCTGTGGGTCCATCCCAGGATGGAAAGCACCCCTGAACCTCTGGGAGCTCAGGAGGGGAGCGTGGACTCTGCTCGTGCCCGGCCCTGAGCTGCCTCTGCTGTGGGAGCCTCTCATACCTACATGAAGTCAGCTGCATGAAGACTGGCCAGCGACCCGGACCCGCCCGCAGGAAGGCCCCACGGCCCTAACTCCGCCGGTGTCTGACCCCGAGCTGTCCCAGCCCATGGCCTAGAGGAAGCCCAGGGTTCACATCCCAGGGAAGCTGCAGGGCCTTGGCAGCATGTTCAGCTCGTCGGCCCCAGCCAGCTCGAGGTGCCGTGAACAGAGCCAGCGAGGGGTGCCGTGAACAGAGCCAGCGAGGGGTGCCTGTTTCCTCACGGTTTCCCCTTTCTCCCTGGAGAACAGCGCCAGCCGCCTTGTAAATCACCCCTTTGCCCCGTCTGACATCTCCTGTTGCCTGGGCCGCCTCGGCCTGGACCCTGAGGCCAACCTAGTGATGGAAAGAGAGCGAGCCCTAAAGGGGGCTGGGCTTGGTCAAGTTCAGCACTTCCTCCGCCATCTTCTCCCCATCCCCCATCACGACCCCGGGCAGCGTCTGCCTCTCGTCCCCGTGGTGTTTGCCATCACCAATCCGTTTGATTGATCATCTCGGTGGCCACAGGTTGGTAATAAAGCTGGTTTCAGAGCCTCTTGCATTTCCCCCAGGACCCCGTTGGCATGACAGGACTTGACACCAGCCATTCGTCACCTGCTGCCTGTGGTCTCTGCACAATGACCAGCAGACAGACAAGAGCCAGGCCAGGAGGAGGCTTCGGGAGAGGCTGGGCCTGTGCTCAGGGCTGAGTGAGACTAGTGGACGTGGCCGGCCCCATGCCTCTCTGTGCACGGCTGGATCTTGCAAACAGTCGAGTCCTGGCTGCTGCGCCACCCGGGGATGGCATCGTCTGTCACACGCTTCACTCTCCCTGTGGCGCACTGGCATCCACCATGCCCACCTCAGAGGCCAGGAGGCACGTCAGCCGGGAAGGCTGCAGGGAACCCCCAAGCCCAGGCCACCAGGGCCCTACCCTGCCATGGGGCGCACTTGCTCAGGCCTCTCCTCACCACAGGGTCTCTGGGTGCCTCTGTGAAGACAGGATCCCAGTACAGGAAAGCCCCAGGCTGGCCCCGACCCTCTCCTTTTCTGGGAGGAAAAATGGGTTTATGTTGTGAATCCGCTGAAGCCCCTGGGACGTTGTCCAGGGACAGGGTCAGTGAAAATGTCTCAAAGGTCGGGGACTGGGCACAACGAGGCATTGACCCCAGATGAATCCACAGAGCTCCCGGAGCAGGGGAAGTAGCCCTTGTTCACCCACATGCACACACACACGCGCGCACACACGCACACGCACACACATGCACACACGCGCACACACACGCACACATATGCACACACAAACGCACAGTTGTGAACACGAGCATATGCACATGCACACACGTGCACAGGCACATGTGCATAACCACTGTGTAAACACACCCAGGCACAAACAGGAACACAGACCCATACACTCATGCACATGAGCACACGCACTTTTCCAACACCGTGAAGTCCGTGCATCCGGGAGCTCTAGGTCAGCGATCATTGCTAGCAGGCCATGGGACCCTCTCATCTGAAAAGGAGGGAGGGCAGGGCAGGGGCTTGTAACCAAGAACTGTGTCTGGGGTCATTCCTAATTCAAGTCTGAGACAGTGTGAAGGCTTCTTCTCATTCTCATGGCCATTTCCCCAACCCCACCCAGGTCCCTAAAGCCCTATCATAGCCTGGCCTTACCGTCCTCGCCTGGTTTTCCAGCCTCCCACCCTGCCTGGGGCAGAGAAGACCCCCTCAAGGCCATGCTGCATCTCCTCCAGCATCCCAAATCCTCCCCATGGGCCATCTCCCACATGGTGTGGATAAAGGGGCGTCTTTCCTAGGGACAGCCTGGCTGCGCCCTTGCAGCCACACCTAGGCCTAATACTGTCTGGATGGCAAACAGGGAGCTGAATGAACCCCACTGCACAGGCAGGACCCCAGGGGCAGCCTGCAGAGTGTGGGAGGGGCCTGTGTGGAGTTCACATTCATGCAGGATATTTCAGCAGCAGCACATTTGCTCACATCGGCAACCCCCTCTTCTAAGCACCCACCTAAAGCGCAGTCACTAGCAAATGGAACATCCCTGTGCTGGGCATGAAACAGGCCCTGGAACCTCAGCCGCACCCGGCACCCTGCTGCCCGGCGGGGCCTGCAGTCAGCCAGGACACCCGGCAGCCACAAGGCCGCCCTCTCTGGAGCCTGTGGTCTGGTTCGGCTAGGGTATTGTGATCTGAGGACCCTTAGAAAACTGGCCACCCGAGAACTTTTCCAGTGTGACTGCTGGCCTCTCTGGCAGACGTGTCCAAACTCAGAAAACCTCTGCTGCTCTGACCACAGGGAACGTCAGAGGGGACGGGGCAGCGGAACAAAGCACAAAGCGTCCCTGCGTCCTCTCAACGTGGCCCAGCTCCTGCAGACACTCAGCGAGCCGTGGCCTCTCCCATCCTCCCACGCTTCCCTCCGGCCGGCCCTGGAGATCCGTGGAGCCACACGGTGCCGAGCGCGGCGCTGGCCGTGTGCTCCGTGTCTGTCATCGTCAGCCCTGTCCACCTTTGGGGCAGGGGCAGCTGGGCTGGCTCCAGTTTCTCTCCATGTCAACTTTGCAAAGGAAGGAGGTGGATGCAGAAGCTGCCACCAATAGCCACGTGGGCAGCTGTGGCCCCGAGTCCGGGGATGCAGTTGGTCATCAGGAGCCTCGAAGCGTCGCTCACCATGCCTGGAAAGACCGGCGGCCTCTCCTGCCCAGGCGCAGGCCCTCGGCTCAGCAGAAGCCCTGCAGAAGCTGGAGCAGGAGGCATCCCTGGGTCCGGCACAGCCTGTGGTCAGGCCGCCTCTGCAGCGGGGCAGGGTAGATGTTCTCCCCTCAGATCTGAAACGCAGAGAGGAAGGGCGGGCCCTCGCGGTGCCTCGGGGCAGCTGTGCTGAGCAGTGTCAGCCGCTCCGGGCGAGGGACCAAGTGGCCACACTGGCCGCAGAGCTGCCCTGCCCGGCGGCGTCAGTCTGGGACGCCCTGCACGCCTGCCCCTGCCACCAGGCTGGCTTCCTTCTGAGCTGCCTCGGCCGGAGACCCCTTGTGACTGGGCTCTCTGTGGATGACAAAAGGAAAGACTTGAGCAAGAGGCTCTGAGGAAGGTGCCGGCCCCTCTCCAGACTCCTGTGCCACAGGCTGAGGACGGGCAGCCGTCAGGGAGAGTCTGTGCTGCAGGAGGGCAGAGGGTCGGGGGAGTGGAGCTGAAGGGGATGGTGGAGGAAGGAAGGCAGGACAAAGGGGCCTCCACCGCCTCCTGCCCCTTTCCCCATTGCCTGAGGACCAGAGCCTGCGGGGGGGTGGGGACAGGGAAGTGGCCTCCTGGGCCAGCATATCCCTGAGCCAGTGTGGAGTGGACAGGCGGCCCCTCCTCCCACCCCCCCCGGGCACCCACCACCAATGTGGGTCCACACCATTCCCCATGACGTCAGCCGAGAAGCATGAGCTCGGTCAAGACAAAACCTCATGGAATCCCGAGTCTTTTAAAAGAAATATTGATTTATTTTCCAATCACGATAATGCCATACTTTTTTTGTAAAACAAGCAGGGTGAAAAAAAAAAAACATTTAAATAAGAAAGTCAGAATTATCCATGAGTCCTCTATTGCTGTGTGGAAGCCAGTTATGGTCAGAGAGAGACATTCAGCACCCACTGCATGGGTAGGGGGTGGCTGCCCCGAGCTGGTCACCAGCTTAGTGCCAAGTCTGTGGCTTGTTGAAGCCGACTCTGTGTGTTCGTGTGTTGGTGTGTGCATGTGACGTGTGCACATGAATGTGCGCATGACCTGGTGTGTGTGCACGTGTGTGTGCATGCTTGCAGCCCAGTGGCTGTCTCAGGGGACATGTCTTCAAGTGTGTGGCTCCCTGTCTCACCTGGGGCAGGTATATCTGGGAGGGTGCAGAGTTCTCTGTTTGCACACAGAGGAAGTGGTTTTCTGCCTGAGTCCCCCCACCCTTACTGCCAGCGTCCAACCTCACACCAGAGAAAAGCCAGAGTTTCATGTGCGGAGGGACGGCGTACATTCCAACAAGGTCCGTCCTTCCCACCTCAGGCCTTCCATCGCCTCCCTCGACTCCCACCTGGAGCCTGGAGGCAGCTGGAAGAACCCACCTCTCACCCCAGCAAGGTCTGTGGCGTTAAGGTCACACTGGCACCAACTAAGAACTAAGACCTTCTCTGAGGCATGAAGGCTGTTGCTTAGCTTTGAAAACAGTAAATGTGAATGAAAGGGAACCTTGAGAAAGACCCGTTCCTAGGTGAAGTGAGAAGCAGGCTAGACTGGCCGTCCCGGGCCATACCCACCCTGTCTCCAAGGGGTCTCTGCCCAGGAGAAATCAAAGTGGGGTTCTCACAGCCCCTGGGGCAGGGGCAGGGAAATTTGGTCAGAAACAATGCGGAGCCCCCAGGGCTTTTGTCAAATCTCCATCCATGGGTTTTGTTTTCTCCCCAGTTCTGAATCTGGGAGGCCGAGTGGCTGCCCAGCGAGGTTGGCTCTGGGCTGAGGACAGCACTGCCTGGGCCTCCTTCCCTGGGTGGTTGTTCAACACCGGGCAAGTCCCTGCACCTGTCCAGCCTCAGCCCACTGTCTCAAAAGTGGGGCCATTGGCATTCTGGACTGTCAAGAAGCTTGAGAAACTGGGCCCTAGGAGGATGCTGCAAGATGCCCAGATGTCCTCTTCAACTCGAAACGTTGCCATCTGCCTTGCTGGCTCACACCCAGCCCCTACCTGAGAACGCAGCTGTGGGCACTGTCGCCCAGGAGGAGGCCTGGCTGCTGAGACGCTCCCTTCCTACAGCTGCCGGTGGCCAGAACCCTCCACCTGTGCTCCAGACCAGGCTGGCACTGAGACGCCCACCCCAGCCATGGTCATTTAGAAATAAGTAGGTGTCCACTATATGAAATCGAAATAGGGATCATTCCTGTGCCTGCCAATAAAACACCAATCTCCTTGAGAGAAGCAGCCTTGAAACTTATCAGTCATTCACAACTTAGCATGATCAGATTGATGAGCTATGATCAGATTGATTGATTAGCTATGATCGGTTTGATGTGCTCTGATTGGGTTCACTGATGAGCTATGGTTAGATTCATTGATGAGTTATGACCAGATTGATTGATGAGCTATGATCAGACTGATGTTCTGTGATCAGGTTCATTGATGAGCTATGGTTGGATTCATTGACGAGCTATGACCAGATTGATTGACTAGCTATGATCGGTTTGATGTGCTCTGATTGGGTTCATTGATGAGCTATGGTTGGATTCACAGATTAGCTATGGCCGGATTGATTGATGAGCTATGGTCCGATCGATGAGTTGCTTTCAGGAAACCAGGGATAAGGAGCAGGCAGACGCCATCCCTGTACCAGGGGGTGCAGGGTGCTCAGGGAGACTGGAGCCCCAGTCTGCCTGGAGCTGGCATGAGGCCAAGGTGGGCGCCCGCAGCCCTGGATGTGGAGGGGTGTTCTAGAAGGAGTGCTGGCCTGCAGGAAAGGCCTTGGGCTGCAGTCAGGTCAGCCATGAACCCTTCAGTCAAACATGTGACCTGAACTGAGAACCCCAGGTCCAGCCTCTAGGTATGGGACGCCAGCTCTCTCCTTACCACCGAAGCAGCTTTGGGCTTGCACATGAAAAGCTTCCGAACCTTGACTCCCTTCACAGGCCTGAGCAGTGAGTTCCCAGAATGTTCTAGAAGAGGCATGTGCTCAGGGAGGCCATGCTTCAGTGTGCAGACGTTTCCCCAGAGAGGTCAGCAGGTGCCGGGCACCAGCCCTTCCCCAGACACAGGCTGGCCCTGCCAGCTGGCTTAGCAGGGCGCTGCCTGTGTGTGGAGTGGGGGCTCTGGGCTCCTTGCTTGGCCCCCACAGGTCCTCGACCCAGAGACCTTGTCCCCCCACTGTCGGGCTTAGGACAGGCCAGGGTCACCCTCAGCAGAACCTGGGGCCAGCGCCGCAGGGCCCCCTGGTTTGGAAAGCCTGTTCCTCAGCTCTGTCCCAGCGGGCACTTAGCTGAGGATACCCCTGATGCTGCTCCATGCACACCTCTCACCACGATTCAATCCACCTGAGGATGGTCACCTTCTCAGGGAAATGGGGAAAGACTTATTGCCAAGGTCACTGAAGCCTTCCTGGTCTTGGTGTCTGGAAAAAACTCGCCAAGAGAGCAGGCATCTCCCGAGACCCAGGAATCAGCATGGCCACCAGAGCTGGTCACTGCCACTCCGAAGCTCCTCAGGCAGCTTCCTTTCTCCCTAGGGAGGAGACACTGTTGTCCGTCTGAAGCCTGGCGAACGTGGGACACAGGAGGCAGCCGTGGCCGGAGGGGCACGAGGGTGGTGGGCAGCCAGCGCTAGCCCAAGCTCCCGGGGTCACTCCAAGGAGTAGTGAGGGCTCCCCTGCAGGTGCAGTGAGAGGCGTGGTAGTATTAGGGCGGTTAGAGGAGGGGCGTCTCCCTTCCCTTCCTTCTGAGTTTTCTTTGACACTGTCATCTTTCAGTGCAGAGTCAATGCTGCAGAAGGCTCCCTGTGAGACAGGCGAGGCTGTGAGGCCGGGTGGGAGGCAGCGCTTCCCGAGCAGGTGCGGGGTGCGTCTTCACTCTGCCCCTCCCGACACTTGGTTTTGGAGGGGTCTGACCCAGTGGCCGGGCTCATGGGTGGGAACTGGCCAGCCAGCCCCTCGTCACCTTCCCTCCTGCTTGGGCTCCACAGCATATCCCAGGCACAGCTGCCCATTAGAGGCGGGGCTGTCCCTGCAATGGAGGTGCCAGGGAATGTCTGTCCAGGCCTTGGCCAGGGCCCGGGGTGGCTGCAAATGGCCTTAGGCCAATGAAGGACACAGCTGCCCCCCAACCTTGTTCATTCTCCAATGCCCCTCCCTCTGTCCCTCTCTCCCTCCCTCCCTCCTGCAGCCAGACCCTGGAGGTGGGCTCCATGGCATAGGACAGCCCCAGGCAGACCCAACTCACCCACTCCCCAGAGTGGAAAGAACAGCCTCTGCCCCACACTGCGCGGTGCCCCTAGGTCCACAGCAGAGACAGACACACAGAAGAGAGGGGACGGACAGCGAAGGGTTACGGGGACCAGACCTCAAGGTCAGAGGAAGAGAGAGGGGACGGTCAGCAAAGGGTTACGGGGACCAGACCTCAAGGTCAGAGGAAGAGACAGGGGGTGGTCAGCGAAGGGTTATGGGGACCAGACCTCAAGGTCAGAGGAAGAGAGACGGGGCGGTCAGCGAAGGGTTATGGGGACCAGACCTCAAGGTCAAAGGAAGAGTATATTTCCCGCCTGCTTCCCCCAGCATCTTCCAGCAAAGCCGGCTGGTGGTGTTGCGGCCACACAGCCTCCCCGACCAACATCCAAGCCTGCAAAGCTAAGAGGTTAGGATCTGCAGGAGCCCAGGTGCCTCCGCGGGAGGAATGTGGCTCAGATTCGGGGGACCGGTGCGCGGTGTGTCCAGGAGACGCAGGCACATCGCAGGGTTGGAAGTGCGCTGGGGGCCTGGCCTGTGGTCCTGGCTGGGATGCCGCCATCCTAGGGTAGCGGGCCTGGGGGGGCCTGGAGCTGGGGGCCATCCTCCCATGGCCTGGGCCTGGGGCAGGGGCTGCTGCCCGCCACCCGCCACCCGTAGCCCGCCCGGGAAGCTGGGGTGGAGGCGCCCTCTATCGCCTGCCTGGGGGACATCTCGCCAAAGCACACCGGTTTGCAAAGGCAAACCGACATTAAGCGTCCCAGGTTCCCCAGACATTATCTGCCTTTTGGGAACCTTTAAAATAAAGAGTCAAACGTTTTCGGCCCCTGTCTGGCTTTTTATGTAAACTGAGTGGTTCCTGGAGTGTGTTTTTTAAAGTGTTAAGATGGCAGTATTTATCTGGAGGGGGAGGGAGGAAGAGCCAGGTGGGCGTTCTCCTATTAGGCCAGAATTTTCAGAGAAAACCAGTGTAAGGCGTGGCCAAAATGATGAGTTTGTTTCCCGGTGGCCTAGGAGTCTGTCCAGAGCAAAGCAACTGCCAGGTGGGCTTCTCCTGGCACTGTCGCCGTGAAGCCTTCGGGAGCCAGGACCTGCCAGCAGCCAGAGTTCAGCCCTGCAGGGAAAGGGGCGGCCAGGGGGAGCCCCACACCCTGAGAACGTGGGAGTGCGGTCTTGATACAGATCATCTTCAGATAGACTCTGTGGCCTTATGATGGGGAATCTGAGGGTTCATTCTCAGCCAGAGAGGAGGATAAGGGGTGTTGCTTCTAGAAACGGCCATGCGTCTTGGGGGCTTCACGGAGCACCTGTGAGCCTGGGGTGGCCAAGCCTGGGAAACCCAGCGTGGTCCCGCCCAGGCCAGGGCAGAGCAGAGAAGGGTCAGAGCTGGAGGCCGGGCTGAGGAGTCTGCAGCCGCCAGGGCAGCTTCCGAGCTTGGTGCACCTACTCACCACGCTGGCCCTTCCTGGGCTGTAAGCCCTGAGTGACCTGCTCCCCTCTGGGCCCGGGCTTTCGGAGGCGAATGTTGGTAGGTTTCTCTGGCCGGTATAGCCCTTGAGCATGGAACGCTTCACCTGGTGCCCTGGACGGGGTGCAAGGGAGGCAGGCTGGCACTCTCTGGCCCCCCCAAGTTCTGGGCCAGCCCCCAGCATTTCCTGCTGAGAGTCCCAAGGTCCTTGGTGAGGTTTTCAGAGCCCACTGGGCAAACCTAGGGTGAGGTGGGCTGTGTGGACTGCAGCCAGGAGCAAAGTCTGGCCTGGGGCACCCCAGCCCTCTGGCCCCAGCCCCGTGGAGGCCCCTGCCTCTCCCCTCCAGCTGGCCACCTGGGCGTTCTGATTACCTCTCCAGGTGTGGCTGGGAAAGCAGCTCTGCCCTCTGCCCTCACCCCATTGTTCCCCAGGCTCTGCCTTTCAGGTCGTTTTACGTTTTCACCTGATCCCTGTGATGCTGCAAAGCATTCCCAGGCCACTGAGCAGCCCTGCCACAGCCGCTGTGTCGCCCCCACTCACAAATCTCGGGACGGACATGTCCCCTGCCTTCCTGGGAGCAGGCATGCTCCCAGGAAGCTGTGACATGCTCGCTCGGGAGCTTGGAGCTGTGACATGCTCGCTCGGGCTTCTTCGCTCACACCCGCGACATCCACATTGGCCGTGGTCATAGCCAGCCTGAGCCCAGGGCGTGCTTGAGCCCCTCCGTCTCTGGTCCCTGGACGGCCAAGGTCAGTTTCCTCCCCCTGGAAATGGCTAGATGAAGGTCTGCTTCTCCAGATGCCAGCCTTGCTCCCAGGCCATGGCAGAGGAAAGCCCCCCCACCACCGGACACCTGGCATGTCCACCTGGGGAAAGGGCACTGGCCCTCTCTGGCAAGAGCTTCTCAGACCCCAGGGTAGGTGGACTTTGTGGTTTTCATCTCTGCCGAGCGTGGAGCCCAATCAAAGATCCAGGCTCCGCTGACGAGAAAACCCAGAAAGCCCCTGCGGCGTGACACAAGGAAAAATAAATATCAAAAGAACATTTGACGAGCTCAATAAATTGATCATATTGTGCTGAACCTTCACCCCCATAACTATGGGACCATTTAAATGCTAATGCCATTTTTTAAAAAGTCAATTACAGGAGTTTGCAAGGAATGGAGTCAGCATTCCCCACGACAGCCTCTCCTCCTCCAGCTCCCTCTCCTCATCCACAGGCACTGGGGCCTTTGCTCCCCTGAAGGAAATGTTCCCTCACAGTGGTCCCAGTAATTGAATCAAGTTGATACAGACACCAGGAATATTGCAAGTTGTGTGGGTAATGGGAAGCACGTGTTGATAAAGTGGTCAGTGTTTGCGGACCAAGGGGGGCCGCAACTGCAGTTAACCCTTCAGAGAGCACAGCGTCCCCACAGCCCGAAGGGCCGCCCCCTGCCTGGCAGAGCCCCAGGTGGGTGACATGCAAGCATTCCGGAATCTTCCAGCCCTGGGTTCCTGTTTCCCATCAGCACCTGCTCTGCTCTGCAGACGGCAACATGGCCACAATTCTCCCTCCTCTTGGTGGCACCTCCTCACCAACTGGACCCAACCGAGCCTGCAGCCTCCTGAATTGACATGCAGGAGAGGAGAAAGAAGAAGACATGGACCCCCAGAGAAAGCTGGATGCTCAGGAACCCCGTGTCCTCCATAAGGGCCTGAGGGCCTGGGGGTTCAGCCTTCTGCACCCCCAAGTTCCTCCCACACCAACTGTGCTGGTGGCAAAATTCTAGTCACCATTTTCATACCGACAGCCTCTACGTGCTGGGCGCTTAACTCACAGGAGACCTGCAAGCCTCACTCGGGGAAACAGAGGCACACAGAGTGGAGGGGCCGCCCAGCTCAGATGCAAGAGGATGGAAAGCATGGGACTCAAAGCTGGGTCTGCCCACCCTTCCTGGGTGCTGGGACTCAAAGCTGGGTCTGCCCACCCTTCCTGGGTGCTGGGACTCAAAGCTGGGTCTGCCCACCCTTCCTGGGTGCTGGGACTCAAAGCTGGGTCTGCCCAACCTTCCTGGGTGCTGAGTCTGCCCACCCTTCCTGGGTGCTGGGGCCCTGTTCCCCTGACCCTCATTTTCCCACCCTTGATCTGGCCCATGAGGTCCTGGGGGCCTGGAGTCTTCCTGGGGTCAGCAGGAGGCCTGCCCCACTGGGGCGGCAGCATGGACGCTGGGAAGTGGGACCTGGACGCTTGATGTTGAAACCGTGGTGCCTCCAGGATGCCCTGAGCGCCGTAGGAGAGCTCCACTTCCCAGCCACGCGGGCATCCAGGATTGCATTTACCGGGGCTGGAGGCGCCCCGCCACGCGGGCATCCAGGATTGCATTTACCGGGGCTGGAGCCGCCCCGCCACGCGGGCATCCAGGATTGCATTTACCGGGGCTGGAGCCGCCCCGCCACGCGGGCATCCAGGATTGCATTTACCGGGGCTGGAGCCGCCCCGCCACGCGGGCATCCAGGATTGCATTTACCGGGGCTGGAGCCGCCCCTGCCACGCGGGCATCCAGGATTGCATTTACCGGGGCTGGAGCCGCCCCGCCACGCGGGCATCCAGGATTGCATTTACCGGGGCTGGAGCCGCCCCCTGCCACGCGGGCATCCAGGATTGCATTTACCGGGGCTGGAGCTGCCCCTGCCATGCGGGCATCGAGGATTGCATTTACCGGGGCTGGAGCCGCCCCCTGCCACGTGGGCATCCAGGATTGCATTTACCGGGGCTGGAACCGCCCCGCCACGCGGACATCCAGGATTGCATTTACCGGGGCTGGAGCTGCCCCTGCCATGCGGGCATCGAGGATTGCATTTACCGGGGCTGGAGCCGCCCCCTGCCACGTGGGCATCCAGGATTGCATTTACCGGGACTGCAGCCGCCCCGCCACGCGGGCATCCAGGATTGCATTTACCGGGGCTGGAGCCGCCCCCTGCATGGAGCCTCGCACACCCTCAGGTTTCTCACCCCGGCTGGGGCAGCTGCATGGCCGCATTTCACAGGGAGAGTGTAAACTGCTGAGTTACAGGCAGAGCCCTGGGCTCAGGGGTGGGCGGAGGCCCTGACCAAGCCCAGGGCCATGGGGGCTACAAGGAGGCAAGGCCCCTAAAGTCAGGCAGGGCCAGCTAGCTGCCCGGCCATAGGAGTCTGTCCACACAGCGCATGACAAACAGAGTGCCCAAGGAGCCAGCTGGTCTTAGCCTGGCAGAGGTGCCAGATAATCCAGCACTGGAGGCTGTGGCTGTGGAAGGCTGGCCTCTGACCCTCATGCCCCCAGGCCCAGCACTTGGGACAAGCAGCTGAGACCTAGGGGCCTGCGGTGAGGAGGTCCCTGGGTGTCCTGTGTGGACCCAGGCTCAGGGGCAAGGCCAGGCAGCTGGGACCCTTCCCACTCCCCGCTCTGTCTCTCTCCACCTCAGTTTCCAGACAAAGGCCTTCTCTGGGCTCTATGTCCCACGGCTGGAAGGGAACGCCCTCACCTTGAGGGCTCCAGCCTGCTTTTTCTGAATCCCAGGGTCCTGGCTGGGAACGCTCAGATGTTGAGACCTGAGCCTGTGGCCAGGAGTGGTGGCAAAAGGGTCCTGTGGGCCCCCAGCCCAGCTCCAGCCCAAGCGGGGGACCAATGCCTGTGCTCACCTAGGGGTCCTGGTGGGACCGAGGCCACCACCACCCATAGCCCCTCCCCCACCACCCCAGGGGCTCTAAAGATGCAAACCTCCAAGGTGTAGATAAGAGAGACCCAAGTCCTGCAGCCAGGAGGGGCAGCCTCTCCCTGCAGGAGCCAAAGAAGGGCAGAGGGGCAGCCAGCCCTCCCTGCCTTGCAGCAGGGAGCAGACATCCCTGGAAGGGGCAGGGGCCAAATGTCATGTGCAGGGTCCAGGCTGCCCCTTCTGGGGGAGGAAGTAGGGCCTCCTGGGTGTTCTCCTCCCACATTGACCAGTGCCTGCTGCCCCTGGGTCTTTGAAGCTTCAGAAGTTCCCTAGAGTGGAAGAGCAGACCAGGGGCCTGCCATCCTTGCGTGCTCACCACCTCCTCACAGGGCCTAGGGGCAGGGGAACTTGGCTGGCTGCCCATGAGCCCCTGGCCGAAGACCCCAAGCCCTGCAGAGGAGGAGGCTGATGCTGCATCTGGGGTCCCACTGCCTTTTCCCTCCTGTGCTTGTCGCCCGGCCCCTGCTACAGGGCTCAGGTGGGAACACCTCTGCGTGGAGGGAGACCCACCAGTGTGGCCACGGGCAAGGCCCCTGATAAGGTCACAGGTGGGGAGGACCAGGGCTGCTGAGACTGAGGCCCAAGCCCCCTGCCTAGGCCCCCAGAGATTCCTGGGTGCGCTGGCAGGGAGGGGGTCAGCTTGGAAATCTGCAGGTGGGCAAGCTCTCTGGTGTCCCGATGCCCGCCGGAGTCTGAACGCAGCCCCTGCAGGTGCCAGATGGGTGTCTGTCGACAAATTCACAAGTACCTGCCTGCAGCGAGTTCCCACCTGCAGCTTCCCCACGCTGTTTTTGTTTGGTGCTTCCAGAAATCATTTCATCCTCCTCACCCACACTGGTGCCCACCCTGTGCCAGGGCTGGGGGCTTGGGTGAAGGAAGCCCAGTCCCAGTGCCCACAGCCCAGCAGGAGGAGACAGACACATTAGCAAGGCCTGCGGGCAGGTCAGGAGCTGGGCGGGTCCACGGTGAGCCCCAGAGCTGCTGGCAGAAGCGAGGATGGCCTTCCAGGGGAGGGAACGGCACAGGCAAAGGCCCTGGGGCAGGACAGCACGGATGTGTCCATGGAACATGGGACAGCCACGGCCTTCACAGCTGCTATGCCTGTGGTGTCGGCTCTAGTTCCAGGGCAAAGGATGGAAAGAAGGCCGGGGCCCCGCTCCCACCCAGGAGTCAGGACCCCACTCCCTCCAGGGCACCGAGACCCCACTCCTGCCCGGTCACCAGACCCCACTCCCTCCAGGGTGCCAGGATCTCACTCAATCCAAGTCACCAGACCTCAATCCCTCCAGGGCACCGAGACCCCACTCCCACCCCAGGCGCCAGGACCCCACTCCTGCCTGGGGCTGCCCCTGCTGCTGTGCCTCCCCTGGTGGAGCGGTTTCTGGCTTTAAAAGTGTGCTCGTGAGCGCAGGGTGTTTTTCCTGAATGAAAACTCACAGAGTGCATGTGTCATGCTGATGTGACAAACCCGGGCGCTGTTCTCCTGGGTATCACACCCTACGACTCCAAGGCTGGCCCGGCACAGGGGCTCCCCTTGAGGTGGGCAGGTTTCCAGGCATTTGGAAGTAGACATGGGAAGGAAGGAGCGACGGGGTGGGAGGGATCTGCCTGCCAGCCCACAGGGCTCAGGGGTCCTCAGAGGTGTCGCCCCTTCCATGCTCAAAATGGCTGGAAGAGGAGAGCCTCTCAGTATCCCCACCTTATAGATGAGGAGGCACAGAGAGGGGGAAATTTGCCGGTTCCCCAAAGAGCCTGCTGCCTCCACCTGCTGTGTTCGAAGCGGTGATTTTTCTCTTGAGGCCCCTGTGTCCTAGCATTTCTGAGCTCAAAGGAACCTGTGTCTGGCCAGCCCCTCCCATGCTGAGGACAGAGGTGAATGCTTGGGACAGCGAGAGGTGGCATCACTGAAGAAGCCCCGTGGCTCCGGCTCCGTCTGCAGGATCCCTCCCAGGACGCAGTGGTGGGCCCAGGCCGGCCAGCGCTGGCTGAAGGAGCACTGTCCCCACAACCCAGGGAAACAACAGGGCTCCAGGGGGACGTGCAGGGAGTGGAAGAAACTCAAGCCGGGAGCTGTGGATCCAAAAATATTGCAGAGTTTCCCGAGGCAGGCCCTACGAGATCCCTGAAACGGGATACGCCGAGCTGAACTTGGCCACATAATGCCGCTCTGTTTGGGAAGGGCCCGGAGCACTGGGGGCCCGAGGTATCTTTCAAAGAGTGATGGTTACGGAAATTAGTGGTGCAGAAATCCATACTCATCATTCATCGGGGGCCTTATTAACCTTCTTACGATGTGATAGGAGCGGCTTGGCCTCCTGACTCCAGGGGCCTGGGAGAGGCCATCCTTGTCTCCGGCTTGGAGGAGAGATGCAGGAGGATCGCCCAGGCAGCACCGGCCCCACCCGCTTCCGGAATCCTTGGAGACACGAGTAGCAGTTTCCTGATGTGATACTTAGGTCATGAGGCAGGGCGTGGACCAGGACGATGCACAGCTGAGAGCAGCCCACACGGCCTCTCTCGGGGTGGCAATAACACTGCCTCAGAGACTGGAGAGAGCCAGGCCCAGGAGACCCCAGTCAGGGCGTTCCCAGGAACAGGGAACCCAGAGAGGCCTGGGCATCACACACACCTGCGCTCACAGTGGCCCCACCTGGACCCCTGGGGGACCCACCCTTCTTCCCCTTCTGCCCCTGTGTTGCTTCCTCTGCACCGCAGGGGCCAGGTAGCTGCCATGGAGTTGTCTGCAGGTTAAGGGAGGCCAAGGAAAGGCATCTGACCTTTGGAAGATACCCCAATAAACACCATCCGCTGTCATCACTGATCCAGCAGCTGAAACATGGAAGGGCCAGCTCCAGGGGCCCACAGGCCTCGCAGAACTCAGAGCTCCACACTCCTCCCGCCCCTGCCCATCCCCTCTTGAAGGGGCCTCACCAGGCCATGGGCTCCCTATTAAGTAATCACATCAATGTCCATTTTAAATAAGGTCTGAATGCTATGAAGCACCCGTGTTGGGTCAAGGCAGCTCTTGGCAGTGCGGGGGAGCTTGTTAGAAATGCAAGTCCCCTGAACCCCAGCACTGGGGGAGACGGGGGTTCTGTGTAAATGCCCGGCAAGAGAGCTGCATTCCAGTTTGAGACCCACTGGGTTGGACATAGCAGGTGAACGCTGGTCCCAACAGCTTCTCTCCTCGAAGGGAACAGTGCACCTCCCACTGCTCGAGACCAACCTGGGAGGCTCCCAGGGCCCCTCCTGGGCCTGTCTCCCCCCACACAGCAGGTGCCTTCTCCCGGGCTCCTTTGGGGCCTACCCGGTGCCTGGCACCCTCAAGATGCCTTTACATCTTGTGTTTTGGGCTTGGCCGCAGGACCCCGCAGGAAGGTGCATGGCCGCTTCAGCAAGGCTGGCGGAGAGGGCAGATTTTCTGGGCCCACAGGCCTTGGCAGGATGCTGGCCTCTCAAGGTTGCACTGACAACCTTGGGCACGTGACGGATTTATTGAGGGGAGAGCAGGTTGAGCTGTTCTGTCCAATGCCGTCGCCAGGAGGAACCTGCCGTGGCCCGGCCTCAAGTCCTGTTACTCAACACTTGTCTTATTATGCTGCAAAGCCAGAGCAGAGCCGAGGTGATAACGCGGGCACGGCAGGCCCGGGCTTTCCAAACCTGCTCATTTTTAGCCCCTGGGAATCAAAGTGGTGTCCGGCTCTGTCCCGCAGCCTTTGATCCTCCGCCCAGTGTCTCCAGCGAGAGAGAAGCAAAGAACACAGAGAGATAAACCACACTTGAGCCGTCGCTCTCCGCCTGGCTGCGCCTCTATCTGGGGCCGCAGCGTCCCCCGAGTGCTGAAAAGAGTTCTCCTGGTGAGCGGCACCGTGACCTTCATTCTTGACCGCGCTGTCCGGATGAGAGTGGCTTGTCCAGACGAGAGTGGCTTGTCCAGACGGAAGGGGAAAGGACGGTCTGCCTGCTCTCCTGAAGGGAAGGGCCAGATAGCGAGGGAACCCACCTCCCTTCCTGTGGGGTGGAGGTTTGGGGGTGGAGGTGGCCCCAGGAGACAGGGGTCACGGAATTGGCGCGAAGGGAAGAATGGGGAGCCCAGGCTGAATGTTCTCCACCAGCACATCGGTGGGGGCTCAGGAGGCCAGTCCCATTGCCAAGCGATGAAACTCTTGTATCTTCGAATGGCCTGGGTGGGTTTCCGGCAGCCAAGAAGCGTGAGCAGCCCTGTGGAAGGAGGGGAAGAGGCACTGGTCTTTTCCTGTTTGTCTTCTGTGGGTTGACCCTCACGGAGGCACTCCGCTCCGGGCATGACCTCGGACTCTTGAGGAGCCTCAGTTCGGCTGTCTTTCTGCAGTTAATTACTAGGACAAGGGAACACATCCAGGTGCCTTTCACAGGGACATCGCCCATGAGGGCAGGGACTGCACCCTATTGACCCTATATTCCACCCCAGCTCCTGGCACTTGGCCGGGGCTCAGACACGTGTTGAGTGAAAAACTGCACATTTGGGCAGAGTTACCAGCAATGAACCTGCCTCTGTAGAGGATCCTAAGTCGGGGCGAGGGGGCCCTCAGTGAAGCCTACAGAAAGCCAAGCAGCCCAGGGGTTCCCTCTCCACCTGAGAAGCAGCGAGACCCTGTCCAGGTCAGCGGGACCAGCACCGCATCCCAGGCCACCCGTGTGTCAGCACATAACCTTTGAAAACACCGTGAATGCCGGCTTTGATGATAATATGTGGGTAAAGGTTGTATTGCTATCTGGGTGATGATTCATCCGTCTGTGAACCGGGACAAGGAGGTAATAGGAAGGCGCGATGGCCAGGGGCAACGTTGGAACGCAAACTTATCAGAGGCAGTGAACTCCGCGCTGCACTAAATAGAATTCCATTATTGTTTCATAAATAGAGAGATTGAAGTACCCAGGCCAGGAACCGATGATCAGAGGGGAATGCGTTTGAGCTCCGCTCTGAATAGTATTTGTTCTGAGTAAGTGGTTGTCTCGGCTAATAGTAGGGTATTTCATTGTTAAGAGCTTGTTGAGCAGGATTTATGGGTGAGTCCAGCACGGCTGTTTGTGCAGGATGCTCAGTGGTCGCCAGGGGTCCGGGAGTCGGCAGCAATGTTGTTCCATCCTTTGTCGGCTTCTCCATCTCCTGGTGAACGTTGCCCCTTGGAGAGGCGATGGCGTGGCCCGGCCCCGGCAGGTGTCTGAGGGCCTGAAGGCACCCCCGTAATCCCAGCACACTCGTGGGTGCCGGCAGTGTGTGAGTGCGTGCGTGTTGTGTGTGCATCTGTGAACATATGACAGGATTCGGGTTTCTGGCTTCTCTAGAAGCCTGGGCTAGGCCATTCCCCTGCCTCACTGTGGCGGCTCCTTACTCCCCCGGGGGCCAGGCGTTCCTGCCATGTGCCCACCTGAGCCTTGGCAGTCAGAAATGATGGTACCTACCTAGAACCTGCCTACCAGGTAAACAGGCGAAACCTAGAACCTGCCTACCAGGTAAACAGGCGAAACCTAGAACCTGCCTACCATAAACAGGCGAAACCTAGAACCTGCCTACCAGGTAAACAGGCAAAATCTTGTCAGGTATAAAGAGCTTCTCTTGGGGGCAGAGTCTGCTGGCTAGGAATTGCTGTGGAGTGGGGGTGTATCCAGGCTGGAGGGCACCCCCGGACTTCTCCCCAGGGAGAAAACAGATTGAGCCCTTCTCTCCATCTTCTCACCAGCTGTGGTTTCAGAGGCACTTCCAGCAGTCCTGACCCCACCTCAGGGTTTTCTCTTCCAAAGGGGCTACAGGATTGAGGTAGGGAGGGGCCCCAAGAGCCTCTGACTTCCCCCCAGATCACCAGGTAAACCCATGGGTCAGTGTCCAGCCCCTCTGCCCCAACATCAGCAACACAGCCCTCCATTCCAGGGCCCCTGTGTGTCCCCTTCCTCCTCCCCCCAGGAACATCCCCGGAGCAGCCCGCGTTAGAACAGGATCCCGACGGATCCCGTGCTGCCTCCCCTTCAGCCAGCGCCATCCTCTGTCCCCCAGGCCTCGCGGGCTGGGCTGCGTTTGGTTGAGCATTGACAAAGTCACCTCCATTCTCCTCCAAGAAAAGCCCACGAGAGACTCAGAGGCAAGTGCTCATAAAGAATCAAACACAAACCAAGCCCAGGTCCTGATCACGGGCACGGCCAATGTTTTTGTTCTTATTTTCCCTTTTCTCTGATCACACGTACAAACCAGAACCAACCCCACGTGCCTTAAGAAACACAGACCCAGGGGAGAGGGGTAGACCCCACGGAAGTGGCCATCGGTGTCAGGCCCCGTCTCAGGGACATCTTCCCCCGCCTGGTCACTGCAGGCAGGCTATGGCAGGTTCTGGGGTGGTTCACCCCTGCACCCTCAGCCCCACTGGGCTTTCTTCGAGGTGCTCTCCTGCCTGTGGGCCCAAACTGTTATTTAAAAGCCACCTCTGCCTCCCAGGGCACCCAGGTTGTGGCCAGCCCGTCTGTACATTCTTGGCACTGCTGAGGTGAGATGCATGAGGTCCCTGCTCACAGAACGAGGAGCCAGGCCATTACAGCTACAGGGTATCCAGGAAAGGCATCAGGTGGCGGGCAGGACAGCTGGCTTGCAGGGTGAGCCCCTCCTGGCCTCACTTTCCCCTCTTTAAATGAGGGTGCAGCTCATCTGAGAATAGGTAGGAAGGTGCCAGTGCTGGGAGGGGACTGGGTGGCTCTCTGGGCTCCTCACCGCGGCTGGTCCCTCGGGACTTCCATGATGGGCTCACGGAGGTGCGACTTCCTCCCAGATCCCTCGAGGACCCCCTACAGCCCAAACCTCCAGGAGCACCAGCGTGTGGGGGCTGGGAAGAGAGTGTCCTTCAATGCAGGTGTGCAGGTAGCCATGCACATGTGCGGGGTGAACAAAAGGCCCCTTCACTGTCACCTCCCCGGGGGCCGTAACTCAGGAGCCGAGCGTCCTCCTCTCCCTCCCACCGGTAGCAGCAGACTTGACCGCCAGGCTCTGAGGCCTGCACACCACGCTCGCCCACAGTGGGCTTTGTTTAGTCTGGGGGAAGCTCCGTTGACAGGGTTTCTGGGCGATGGGCTCTTTTTTCTTCCGAATTCTTCCAGAATTCTGTAGGCTGAAGACACCACGCGTGCAGCCTGAGGGGAGAGTAAATAACCCTGTGAAGTGGGGAAGTTCCTGCCTCTCCGGAGGGCTGCCATGGGTCAAGCTGTGCATGGTGAGAACTGGGGTAACTGGGGCGTGACACCTCTGCCCCCACAAGAAGCCCACTGAGACAGGACCTGCCCTCCCCAATCAGAAGAGCTTGTGCAGTGGAATGTTCCAGAAGGCCTGGGTGGGGCTGGGCAGGAGGAAGAGCCTCAGCAACCGCACTCCCATCCTAAGCTGGGGACTTGCCCGAAAGGACAGCTGGAGCCATTTTCAAGCCTCAGCCTGGGCGGTCATCTGCTCAGATCCACTCCGAGGGTCTCACTTCCTTACGTTCCGGAACCGTACGGGTCATGGTGGAGCGTCCTGGGGAAGTGGCTGTCGGCTTGGTTAATGGGTCCCTGCTGGCTGTGAGGCACACGACCAGTGCCCTCTGGAGCTGCCGTCCAGCCCCAGTTCCCATCTGCAGGGACCCAGAGTCACATTCGCCTCCTAGAGAGGTGCTCAGAGTCGTTATGGTCCGAGAGGCAGCCAGGGAGCTGCAGAAATGGACATAAACCCGTCCATTCTCCTGCAAACACTTCTCCTTCCTCCACTCTGTGCGGAACTGGGGCCGGGGGCAGAGGTAGGAATGGGCACAGCCTGGCCTTCCGGAGCCTGTCACTCAGTGGAGGAGGCGAGAGGCTCCACCAGCCCTAACCCGGGGCCTCGTGTTGCTGTTTGATGTGCAGGAGAGGAGAGAGGCCAAGAGGGAGCCAGGAGTGGCTTCCAACAGGGGGACCTGGCCCAAAGCCAGGGGAGGCCGTGGGTGCCTGTGAGGGCAGGGTGGGCACATGCCAGAGGTTGCCATGGGGGTCGTGTGTGGACCAGGATGGGCAGCCTGGATGCAGAGAGGGGCTGAGTAGGAAAGGATATGGCCGGGAAGGAGGGCTGATTTGTTTTCAGAAGAATCTTTTCGTGGAACTCTCGTGTGCCATTGTTAAGTGCAGATGTTCCTGGACTTGGAATGGGGACAAGTCCCGATAAACCCACTGCGAGTTGAAAATATCCTAAGTCAAAAACGCAGTTCACACACCAAACCCACCGAGCAGCACGGCTTAGCCTCACCCACCTTAACGCGCTCAGACACTCATATCAGCCTACAGCTGGGCAAACTCATCTAACACAAAGCCTATTTCAGGGTAAAGTGTTGGCTGTCCCACATAATTTATTGAATACTGTACTGAAAGTAAAAACCATAATGGCTGCGTGGGCCCTCAGTGTGCGGTTTCCACTGAATGCGCGCAGATCTCAGACCTCGTGGGGTGTAGGAGCCCTAAGGGGAGCGGTCAGCCCTTGTCCTCTGTCCGCTTTCTGCCCAGTGGCCCCTCCAGGTCCCGGCGTCTCCTTGGACTCACATTACCAGCATTTCTGTCCATTTCGGGTGAGACCCGAAGCAGCGAGACCCTATCCAGGTCAACGTCTGGTGAGAGGAATTTTTTTTTTTTTTTTTTTTTTTGACA